CAGGTGCCCGCCACCACACCTGGCTAATTTTTGTATTTTTAGTCGAGACGGGGTTTCACCATGTTGGCCAGGCTGGTCTCAAACTCCTGATCTCAAGTTACCCGCCCCCCTCCGCCTCCCGAAGTGCTGGGATTACAGGCGTGAGCCACCACCACTGGCCAAGAAATTATATTTCTTTAGGAGTAGGGAGCTTGTACCTACTTTTGCAACAAGTGAAATATCATACAAAATAGTTTTAACTCCCATTCTGCTATCATAATTTGTATTGTTAGTGTGCCTTGCAATATACAGTCTACATACATGATTGACTGGGAGTAAATTCTAGGCATTTTGATGCAGAAAAGCACTAAACAAATTTGGGTAACAATGTCGAATAAAACTAATATTTTTATTTTGCAGTATTCTGAAGAAGTTTTAGCTGTTTTTAAGAGTTATAAATTAGATGATACTCAGGCCTCAAGAAAAAAGATGGAAGAATTGAAAACAGGAGGAGAACATGTATATTTTGCAAAATTTTTAACAAGTGAAAAGGTATAAGTTTTTCTTTTTCATTAAGCATAATAAGAAATGGTCTTGTTTTATTTCCGTTTAGCTGACAGCCTTTCTAAGTTAAACTGAATAGAAATGTTTCTTATTTTACTTTGGGTTAAAGCTGATTGATTAATGTTAGTTTGAAAGTCCCATTTCTTCCTTTCAGAAGTAGGACTAATTTGGTTTCAAAGGTGAAAGTAGTTCTACATTAAGTCTGTTTTGTAAACTAATTTTGGAATAAATGCAGTTTAATTACTTTCATGTCTATATATTTTAAATGTCAAGTTAGGATTTAATTTGTATATGAAAATATTTCATAATTATTATTTAGGTGCAAGTAAGGGGTTTAAAAGTTCCTTGTTAATCTTATTTATACATTTTAAAAAGTAAATTTTATTCAAATATAATGCTACAAGATTATGTAAAGTTTCTAGTCAAGATGGCACATTGAGTTTATGTTTCGACTCACTCCCTTTGCTCCAAACACATAGCAATGACGGGTAAAATATAAACGAGAAAACAAAAGAGACAAGGCTGGGCTTCCAGAAACAAGATAAATATCTTCATGGACCAGAAATGCCAAGTAGTGAGCAAAACTGCAGCCTGGGCCTGCTGGACTCTCTATCCAAGGCAGGTGGTGGTGTCCAGGAATTTGGCTACAAGTAACAGAGACTAAATGTGCACCATGTGGGACAAGGGGCCAGAGCCAGATTCACTTCTTGAAGCCAAGGACTAGGGTGGAACTTTTATCCAGTTTTGGGAAGAAACTAAGAAAAAATATTGCCAGTCTTCTGCCAAGGGCTATGGTTTTATAGGAAGTTGTGAGCCTAGGGATAACAAAGACAGCTTTGTGTCCATCTGCTTGCTCAGTGACCAGATATGTGATATGCTCAGTATACTTATGAAACAGCTGCTCCAAGAAGTCATCATAAGACTTCTTCTAGACTTTTGGACTCAGGGGCCCTGGTAGAAGCAGATGCAAAACTGCTAGACAGGGAAGGATGTACACAGAGAGGGAGGGGAAAGGAAGTAAACAAACATCCCAAAAGAAAAGGCTCCTGTTCAAAACTCTGATAAATTAAAATTCCAAAATCCATAAATCTAATGCTAAGAAGGATCACCAGCAAAATCAACTATTGGGATATATATATATATTTATTCCAGATGAAATATATAGCCTGACCAAGACTTTATGTATGTTTTGGATACTCAAAAAGATAATCGATGAGATAACATCCATTGAAAAGGAACAAGAAATCATGAAACAAAAGCAGGCTGAAATGAAGTAGGACAGTCGATACAACTAATCGGGAGTCTTGGGAATGAAAAATACAATAATTGAAACCAAAACTCAGCACACAGAATTAAACTATACACTGGACATAGATGAACAAAGAACTAGTGAACTGAAGAAGGTGATGAGAACTTCATCCAGCAAGCAGCACAGACAGATTTTTTTTTTTTAAGTGGAAGAGCAGTTAAAAGCCATGGTGAATAGATTGGGAATTTCCAACATCTGTCTAGTAGGATTTCCAAAGAAGAAAATGGAGGGAATGGTAGAGAAACTGGATTGCAAAGAATTGAAGGAAATCTCAAATCCTCAGCTTAAAAGTGTGTCACAACTGCCAAGCAGGATAAAGAAAGATAAATCTACTCTTCATTACATCATGCCATAACTGTGGGCATTCAGAGAAAACCTAAAAGCCACTAAGGGATAAGAAAGACAAATATACTGGGAAGGCACAGCAGTTTGACTGTTAGCAGATTTCTAACATATCAACCATTAATACCAGAAGACAGTAGAGAAATATTAAAGTGCTGAAAGAAAAATGACATTCAATCTAGAATTTTATACCGAGTTAAATATACTCAAGACTGTCGATGAAAGAAAGACATTTTTATTTAAAGACCAGGATAACTTACCACTCAGTGACCCTCATTTTGAAAAAAACTACTCAAGGATGTTCTTCAGGAGGAAGGAAATTGAACCCATAAGAATGGAGTGGGATACAGAAGGCAACGGTGAGCACAAAAATTGAAAAATATGACAGTAATTTTCGTATGTGTTTGCTTGTTTCTTGAGTAGCTGATGGATTTACAACTGAGTGACAGTAACTTTCGTCGACACATCCTGTTGCAGTATCTCATTTTATTCCAATATCTCAAGGGGCAGGTCAAATTCAAAAGGTAAGATAATATGGGTAGTAAACAATTTGTAACTCAAGCATGCTTTCATTGCTTTGTTCCCTAGTTCAAACTATGTTTTAACTGATGAGCAATCACTTTGGATTGAAGATACTACAAAATCAGTTTATCAAGTAAGTTCAACACGCAACAAACCCATGATTGATTGAAAGCTTAGTATATTCTTTCTAATCACAGCTACTATCTGAAAACCCCCCCGATGGAGAAAGATTTTCAAAGATGGTAGAGGTATGTGTTTTTTATGCTTACATCCTCTTCTTTAACCAAAATGTAATCGCTTTGTTTTTCCCAGCATATATTAAACACTGAAGAAAACTGGAACTCGTGGAAAAATGAAGGTTGCCCAAGTTTTGTGAAAGAAAGGTAAATACATACTGAAAGAAAGGTAAATACATTTTCTGTTATCCATTTGTAATTCAAAAAATAGTGTATGTTTTGTTCACGACAGAACATCAGATACCAAACCTACGAGAATAATTCGGAAGAGAACAGCACCCGAGGACTTCCTAGGGAAAGGACCCACCAAAAAAATTCTGATGGGAAAGTAGGTGAATTTGTCTTCATGTGGGATGTTCTAAAATGTATTTATTTCTGTGTCTATTTTGTAGTGAGGAGTTAACAAGGCTTTGGAATCTTTGCCCTGATAATATGGAAGCCTGTAAATCAGAGACAAGGCAAGTTGAACATTTTTCAAATGAAGTGTTGCCCATCCTCACTGGTTATTTTTGTACCGCTCAGGGAACACATGCCCACTTTGGAGGAATTCTTTGAAGAAGCCATTGAACAGGCAGACCCTGAAAATATGGTGGAAAATGAATATAAGTAAGTATGCTCCTCATTAGCTCCTTTTAATTATAAATTACAAGCCTGACACCTCTTTTTATAGGGCTGTGAACAATTCAAATTATGGTTGGAGAGCCCTGAGACTATTAGCACGGAGAAGCCCTCACTTCTTCCAGCCAACCAACCAGCAGTTTAAAAGTTTACCAGAATATCTTGAAAATATGGTAATAAAGCTAGCCAAGGAATTACCGGTAAGTACCATAGATCAACTTTTCATACCCTTTTCTTTCAAACATTCTTCTTTCTCATTTTTAGCCTCCTTCTGAAGAAATAAAAACAGGTGAGGATGAAGATGAGGAAGATAATGATGCTCTACTGAAGGAAAATGAAAGTAAGAACTGAATTTTCTTGGTTATTTAACAATGCGCATAATTTATATTCTCTTCATTTTCTAGGTCCTGATGTTCGGCGAGACAAACCTGTAACAGGAGAACAAATAGAGGTATTTGCCAACAAGCTGGGTGAACAATGGAAGATTCTGGCTCCCTACTTGGAAATGAAAGACTCAGAAATTAGGCAGATTGAGTGTGACAGTGAAGACATGAAGATGAGAGCTAAGCAGCTCCTGGTTGCCTGGCAAGATCAAGAGGGAGTTCATGCAACACCTGAGAATCTGATTAATGCACTGAATAAGTCTGGATTAAGTGACCTTGCAGAAAGTCTAACTAATGACAATGAGACAAATAGTTAGCTTCTTTTTTTTTTCTTTTTATTAAAACTGTGATAGATTTTGTTACCAAGCAGCATTTGATAAGAGGTCCACTGGTTTTGGTAAACAATAAACATTTTTATAACAATTGTTGTACAGTCGGCTGGTGCTCTGAGAACA